GCGCAGCTGGGCTCAGAGCCCTCCCAGGGTTTCACCTCGAGGCAAAACTGTCCCTAACTGGAGGCAGAAGCCAGCCCATGAAGGGTAGCTGGGATCCCAGGGCCCACAGTGACCAGCAACACACAGGACGCATGTGTCATAGTGGTTAAAAGGTTCTAAACCCAAAGTTCCTGGATTCCAGGCCTGGCTCTGCCACTTGCTAATTTTGTGACCTTGGGCAAGTTCCATCACCTCTGGTTTCCTCATCTGTAAAATACAGCTTATAATAGTACCCACCCATGGGGGTGCTGCAGGGATTTCATGGGTCAAGCATGTAGAGCAAGGCCTGGCACACAGCAGGGGCCACATGAGCACCTGCTGTTGTCGTATCCCAAAGCACATCCCCAGGTGTCCCCACAGTCTCATGGGGAGAGTAGTGGCTCAGGACAAAGGAGGAGCAGCTAAACTGAAGGCCTCAGTGCTGGAGGGAAGAGGGAAGTCTTTCAACCTGAGTCACAGAGAGCTTCCTGCAGGAGGGAGCTGGAAGAACAAATGGGGAGAGCAGAGGGCCTGGTGATGGGAAGGAGAATAGAGAGGACAGGCAGGGTGGGGAGGAGGCAGGGAGAGCCCCAGGCTGAGCTCGGCTGGACAGGGTGGAGGGAAGGAGAGGACCGCGCAGGCAGGTGTTATCATTCCTAACTTCTAGCTGGGGAAACTGAGGTTCAGGGAGCCTCTGTCATCGAGAGGATGAGCACTTAAGGACAGTACTAACCAGGCCCTACCCTGCTGAGTTTCCAGGACAAGATGGGACCACACTTGTCGTGGTGGCAAGGGGGCAGATAGGCCTCTGACACCCCATGTTCCCTGGGGTCTCCCGCCCCAGCCCCAGGCAGGCATGGAGAGCCTGTCGCATGCTTGGCACTCTCACACCCTCTTACCCCCTTCCTCTGCCAGCCCTGCCCTGCCCTCGCCTGGAAACCTTTGCTAATTGGCTCCACCTTGCTCTGATCCTGTCCTTATCTCACCATCTTCAGTTTTAACAATCAGTCATTGGAGGTGCTTTCTGCTGAGTGAGCGCCCTGGGTGGTGTGCATAAATGAGCTGCCACTTCCCAGGGAGCCCTCCGTGGGCTCTTGCTGGTCAGCCCGGGGCCTCAGCCCCCGACTGGTCCACACCTGACCCATTCGCCGCCTTCCTGCTCTCCCAGGTGCAAGCCCTGGAACAGCGCAACCAGCTGCTGGAGACACGCTGGAGCTTCCTGCAGGGCCAGGACTCAGCCATCTTCGACCTCGGGCATCTCTATGAGGAATATCAGGGCCGGCTGCAGGAGGAACTGCGCAAAGTGAGCCAGGAGCGGGGGCAGCTGGAGGCCAACCTGCTGCAGGTGCTGGAGAAGGTTGAGGAGTTTCGAATCAGGTACGTAGAGCCCCATGAGAGCCATGAGCAAGATCCAGCTGAGCAACCCCTCTCTCCCTCCCAGGTATGAGGATGAGATCTCCAAGCGCACAGACATGGAGTTCACCTTTGTTCAGCTGAAGAAGGTAGCCTGCCCAGCCTGCCCCAGGGGCTCCTTCCTCATGGGCCCTGGGCCCTCTTTCCCTCCAGATATCCTACTCTCCTTTATGCCCAATCAAAGCCCTCAGAGGCTTAAGTCCCAGGACCAACAGACAGACAGGGAGATACCCCCATCCCCATCCAGCTCCTTTTTCGAGGCTCTGAGCCAGATCTCCTCTGGAATCACCCCCACTCTCACCCAGGAGGCAGCCCCCCAGCCCACTCCTGCCCTGGGACCCTCCATTCCCTCTCCCACCACTCACCACTGCTGCCAACCCCAGGACCTGGATGCAGAGTGTCTTCATCGGACTGAACTGGAAACCAAGTTAAAAAGCCTGGAGAGCTTCGTGGAGTTGATGAAAACCATCTATGAGCAGGTGAGTGAGATGGGGCCAGTGTCTTGCCAAGCAGCCCTGAGCCCCCACATCTGTGCCCGGTCAGGAGCTGAAGGACCTGGCAGCACAGGTGAAGGATGTGTCGGTGACCGTCGGCATGGACAGCCGCTGCCACATCGACCTGAGCGGCATCGTGGAGGAGGTGAAGGCCCAGTATGACGCCGTCGCGGCTCGCAGCCTGGAGGAGGCCGAGGCATACTCTCGGAGCCAGGTGGGGCTGACCACACAGGGCACGAGAAGCAGTGCCCCTCACTGAGACCTCCATGTACCTCCAGCTGGAGGAGCAGGCCGCCCGCTCGGCCGAGTATGGGAGCAGCCTCCAGAGCAGCCGCAGCGAGATCGCGGATCTCAATGTGCGCATCCAGAAGCTGCGGTCCCAGATCCTCTCTGTCAAGAGCCATGTGAGTATCTGGGGGACGCGCCTGGGGGCGGGCAGGCCCTTTCACTCTGTCCTCCTGGCTGCAGTGCCTGAAACTGGAGGAGAACATCAAGACAGCTGAGGAGCAGGGTGAGCTGGCCTTCCAGGATGCCAAGACCAAGCTGGCCCAGCTGGAGGCCGCCCTGCAGCAGGCCAAGCAGGACATGGCGCGGCAGCTGCGCAAGTACCAGGAGCTGATGAACGTCAAGCTGGCCCTGGACATCGAGATCGCCACCTACAGGAAGCTGGTGGAGGGCGAGGAGGGCAGGTGAGAGCCAGGGCTGGTGAGGAAGGGCTGCACCCTCTCCCACCCCCCCGTCCCCCACCCCCAGGATGGACTCGCCCTCAGCCACTGTGGTCAGCGCTGTGCAGTCCAGGTGCAAAACCGGTGAGTCCTCTTGCCCCGAGAACCCATGGTGGCTTCCCTCCCCTACCCCTTATGTTCCCTGTAGCTGCCTCCAGATCAGGCCTCTCCAAGGCCCCCTCCCGAAAGAAGAAGGGCAGCAAAGGCCCCGTGATCAAAATCACCGAAATGTCAGAGAAGTACTTCTCGCAGGAGTCGGAGGTCTCAGAGTAAGGCGGCTGGACCCCAGGAACCCCAGGGCACTCCACTGCAGCAGGAGGGACTTAAGCTAGACTCAAGAAAGCAGCTTGGAGCCTCTAGGTTGAGAAGAGAGGCAAAACCTGATATTGAACTGAGAGAGGGGTTCAAAACTGACTGTGTTTTGTGGGCTGCCAGGGTGGGAGAGGAGCATCACCAGCTCCTCAGAGCCACTCCGCTCCATATCAGTATCTCACAGTCCCATCCTTCCAACCTTCTGGCCAGAGGTTTTCCTGATGGGTGAGTCGGAATTAGGGGTCAGTTTTGTCTCCACCTCCTCGCTCCTCTGAGGCTCCTCCTCCAGCATCAGGCTCTGCCAAGGCCCCTCTGACTCTTGCCCAATCCTTGACCTTGACTCCTATCTCAAGCCTTGCCTTGTCTCTGCCTCGGAACTGGGACTGGGACTGGCTCATCCACCTATGTGCGGGAGCCGAGGAGGACGGCGTGGGCCCTGTCCTGTATCTGGAATTCCTGGGAAGGCTGGCTGCTGAAGACCCTCTTGGCTTTCCCGTGCTCTTTGGGCTCCCCAGAGACCTGACAGTATTAGGGAGTGAAGGGAGGAGGGGCCCTGGCTATTTGGGACCTAAGCCTAGGCCCCAGAGATCAGCCCGAACACCCGCATCCCTTCCTCCTCCCATGGGTCCCTCCCAGTAGGCAGTAGTCAGAACTGGATGGGCTGCCCCCAGCCAGCTCCCAGCAGCTTCTCCGGAAGCTGCTCTTGCCATAATCAACTCCCTGGGAGTGGAAGCCAGATGGCAGCTTGAGATTGGGCAGGAGCATTCGATCTTCCTTTCACCTCCCTGCCATGCTGGGGTCCTACCCAGCCTGGATCTGAGCTCTGTGCCCCCAGCCGGGTTGTTCCCAGCCTGAGCACCGGGCTTTGGTGCACCAGGCCTTGGAGACCCCTGGTCCCACCCCTGCCGTGAAGCCCCAGGCCCACTTCCCAAGAATCTCACTTCTCAGGGCCTCTGTTCTCCTCTCCACTGGGCCAAATAGCCTGGCCCTCCCCTCCTTGGCATTCATGGGGGAGCCCAGGAACCCCCCACACCTATGGGGTTAGAGCTCCTCCTTTCTTCTCACTCCTTCCCCTTCCTCCCTCCATGCCCACTCCCCCTGCCTCCAGCAGGCCAGGAAGAAGGCACAGTCCAGGCAAGTCTGGGAGCTTCCAAGCCCTTGAGGTCCAGCTGTGGGGCCCAAATGACAGCCTTACAAGGGTTCTACCAGAGAGGAAAATTCCACATCCCACCAGAAGACAGGGGTGTTGGCAGGCATACTCCTATCTCCTCCTCTTGGCTCTCAATGCTGAGGCTTGCAGAGGCATCCCAGCGGCACCAGCCTCCCACTGCACAGCTTCCTTCCCTCCTTCACTCTCCTCTCCCCTCCCTGCCCCTTGCCTCACCTCCTCTTCTAGACTGCATTAGATTCATTCATCTCATTTGCCAGGACATGTTGGCCAGAGGTCTGGGCCCATCCCAGGCCTCAAGGCCCTCCAGGCCTGTGGGGAGCACTGGAGGGTTACTGACTCTCTGGCCATGGGAACTCAGAGATTCTCATCCCCAAAGTCCCAAAAGAGGGTGCTGATTGGTGCTTTTCCTCAGGCTCTTCATTGGTTTCCAAGGGAGCAAATCCTCAGTGGGGATACAAGACATATAAAGTATATATTATTTTTTCATAACTTATGTGGCTTTTAACTTATTGCTTCCCTTCCTGTTTCTGCATGATCAGTCTGTATGTACTATCTGGAAAGATAACACATACTCCAGCCACCTCACCTGATTGGCTATCTTGGGGCCATGTCCCCTTCTTGCTGCCACAGGATGAATAAAGTGTTGAGATTTGTCTATGGAGAAAGCTGTGTGTCTGTTTTTATCTCCCCTCTCAGGACCAGTCAGCCACTGGTCAATCAGGCTGATCATGGAACATTAGGAATTCTCCAATTAAGGGAGAAAAAGTCCAGGGACTTAGTTATATCTTCAGACCAGTGCAGCTGGTACACACAAAGTTCTCCTGTCTCACCATCTGATATGGTTTGGATGCTCGTCCCCTCCAAATCTCATGTTGAAATGTAATTCCCAGTGTTGGAAGTGGAGCCTGGTGGGAAGTATTTGGATCATGAGAGAGGATCCTTCATGAATGGCTCAGCACCATCTCCTTGGTGATGAGTGAGTTCTCACTCAATTCACATAGATATGGTTGTTTAAAAGAGTCTGAGACCTCTCCCCTCTTTCTCGCCATGTGATATGCCTGCTCCCCCTTCACCTTCCGCCTTTACTGTAAGCTTCCTGAGGCCCTCACCAGAAGCTGAGCAAATGTTGGTGCCATGCCAGTACAGCCTGCAGAATTGTGAGCCAAAATAAATGTCTTTTCTTTATAAATTACCAAGTCTCAGGGATTTCTTTCTTTTGTGTAT